CACCACATTGCCCAGGCTGGTCTCAAACTCCTGGGCTCAAGCGATCCACCCACTTCGGCCTCTCATAGTGCTAGGATTACAAGTGTGAGCAACCACACTCGGCCATGTATTTTTGTTTGTTTGTTTGCCTCTCTCCCCCATTTGTGAATTTTTTTTTTTTTTTTTTTTTGAGACAGGGTCTCACTGTTACCCAGGCTGGAGTGCAGTGGCTTGATGTCAGCTCACTGCAACCTCCACCTCCTGGGCTCCAGCGATTCTCCCACCTCAGCCTCCCGAGTAGCTGGGACCACAGGCAAACGCCACAATCACCGGCTTTTTTTTTTTTTTTGTAGGGACGAGGTTTCACCATGTTGCCCAGGCTGGTCACGATCTCCTGGACACAGGAGATGCGCAGCGCCCGCCTCGGCCTCCCAAAGTGCTGGGATTACGGGCGTGAGCCCGCGCCCGACCTCTCCCCGATTTGAACGCGTTTCGAGGACCGCTTCCCACAAAGAGTGGCATCTCAGCCAGGAGGTGAGAGCCCCGAGGGGAAAAACAGGCCAGCCAAGGGGAGTGAGGGAACGATTCCAGGAACTCAGAAGAGCAAACAAAAGCCTTGTGGAGATAGCTTACCGCTACTGAATCAGGAAAAAAAAATCGGTATGTCTGAGGTTAAATAGGGAATAGGGAAATGAGGGGCAAGGTCATATGGCCATAAACAAGGGTCTGGGCGGGGGATATGGGGTTTCGTCCCAAGGGAGGAGAGCAAAGATAACACGAGGGGAAAGGACGGGGGCCTCCCTGCTCCCTCTGGTCCCGTATCGCCCTCACATACGCGGTCAAAGTCCGGGGCGGAGAGGTGGCAGTGACAGTCCACCAAGCCTACGCCAGCCGCTCGCATTGCGCCCCGGCGGCTGCCGCTTTAGACCGGCCAGCAGAGCCGGAGCCGGAACGTTTCAGCTGCAGCGTCCTGAGTTTCCAGCCGGATGCATGCTGGTTACACCAGTGTGAACCCGCTTTTCCGCTCCCAGAGTGCCCCGCCCACAGTTCCGACGAAAAATGGCGGGGTCTCCTGAGTTGGTGGTCCTTGACCCTCCATGGGACAAGGAGCTCGCGGCTGGCACAGAGAGCCAGGCCTTGGTCTCCGCCACTCCCCGAGAAGACTTTCGGGTGCGCTGCACCTCGAAGCGGGCTGTGACCGAAATGCTACAACTGTGCGGCCGCTTCGTGCAAAAGCTCGGGGACGCTCTGCCGGAGGAGATTCGGGAGCCCGCTCTGCGAGATGCGCAGTGGGTACGGGACCAGTTAGCCAGTTCTTTACTCATTTAGTGACTTGACTACTGTGAATTTATTGCAGACTTTTGAATCAGCTGTGCAAGAGAATATCAGCATTAATGGGCAAGCATGGCAGGAAGCTTCAGATAATTGTTTTATGGGTATGTGACTTTTTCCTTCCATTATTAATTTCTTTTTATATATACATTTTTTTTTCTCAAATAGATTCTGACATCAAAGTACTTGAAGATCAGTTTGATGAAATCATAGTAGATATAGCCACAAAACGTAAGCAGTATCCCAGAAAGATCCTGGAATGTGTCATCAAAACCATAAAAGCAAAACAAGAAATTCTGGTAAGATGATTTGCCTTTAAAATGTTATAGTAATTAAATCTGTTTTAATTTATGTTATGTTTAGAAGCAGTACCACCCTGTTGTACATCCACTGGACCTAAAATATGACCCTGATCCAGGTGAGTCAGTATCCATTTGTGGTAAAAATGAATGGTGAAAGTGGGCATCTTTGTCTTGTTCCAGTTCTCAACGGGAATGCTTTCAACTTTTCCCCATTCAACATGATGTTGGCTGTGGATTTGTCATATATGGTTTTTATTACTTCGAGGTAAGTCTCTTCTTTGCCTAGTTTGTTGAGGGACCTAAAATACTGTTTGGCAATGTTTTTGCAGCCCCTCATATGGAAAATTTGAAATGCAGAGGGGAAACAGTAGCAAAGGAGATCAGTGAAGCCATGAAGGTAAAAGCTATGTGCTAAAAAAATTATCAAATAATGTTGAATATTACTGTTTGTTTGTTTGAAGTCCTTGCCTGCATTAATTGAACAAGGAGAGGGATTTTCCCAAGTTCTCAGGATGCAGCCTGTTATCCACCTCCAGAGGATTCACCAAGAAGTCTTTTCCAGTTGTCATAGGAAACCAGATGCTAAACCTGAGAACTTTATAACACAGATAGAAACCACACCAACAGAGACTGCTTCCAGGAAAACCTCTGACATGGTACTGAAAAGAAAGCAAACTAAAGACTGCCCCCAGAGAAAATGGTATCCATTGCGGCCAAAGAAAATTAATCTTGATACATGAGCTCTTTCTGTTTATTTTGGGAGTTGAAAATAGGCACCATCAACATTTAGATTACAGCCTAATTAATACCTAGATAAGACTTCATTTGAAATAAGAAATAACTCTTTTACTAGTGATTCATTTATACAGATATAGTATCTCTGTGCGGGGATATGATATAATATTGTATTTCCTTACTGTTTTATCTATTGTAAATAAAAAGCATTTTAAAAAGTATTGACACAAAGCCCATCAGTGGGCATTAAAAATATTAAAAGTGCAGACTTTTACTGTCCTTAAGTGCCATCAACTCTCAGCTCCCTTGTAGCTTTTGTGGGATTTAACAAGTAACAAATTCTGTTGTGTTTCCCTGGTATACATCTTTCTAGGAAAAAAAAAAAAAAGAGAGAGAGCTGTATAATGATTTTTCGTTTACATGCTGAAAAGTAATTATCAGTTCTGCACAGCAGCAGATGCAGGGTTTTTTTTTAAAGATGTAGTTTGATTTATCAAATTAATGTGCTGATGATAATACTGGCTTTGACTTTGTTACTCCATGTTCAGCTAATTTAGGTTTGTGAGATTAACTTTAGGATTTTTTGTTGTGTAAGACAATGATAACTATTATTTGTGCAACATTACTCTTTGAAATAAAAATTGGCATGTAGCCAATGTTTCCTGCCCACACTCACTTTTTTCTATAGACCATTAACATAATTTGACTTGGAACTAATGGTTTCTTTTTAGGGTTTCTTATTTATTTCTTTACAAATCATTCCAGTTCAAAATATATATCAGATTAATACACTGGCAAAGTGTCATTGTGTTATTGAACTATTTCACATTTGAAGATGTTTATATATCAGGTATATAATCACTGGGAGAAGTCTGAGAAAACGATATTGGCTTTACTTCTAACATTTAACTATAGTTTCTTATAGCTCTTATTGTGTGTCTTACATTATACAGTGTAGGCAGGGCCATCAAACTTACCAACTGTTTCCCCTTTTGATGACTCTGATACCTTCATTCATTTTTCAAAGGAATTTACTGATCATGAGGTTGGAAAATCTGTATTTCTCTTGCTTATTATGTATTAATAATCATAAATGTCTAGATTCACCAGAAGTCACCAGAAGGTCTGTCTCAGTGAAGAAAACTTATAAAGCCACTTTGTTGCATTTTGTGTTTCAGTGTTACAGTTTGAGATCTGTATATTTGTACACAGCTATGTGTTTTTCATTGAAATAATGTACAAAGACTGATCTTGATGCTGTGTATTTTTATGAGTTGTCTTAGGCATTCCTGAGCTCAGCTTCAGTTGGATGGTGGGTCAGCACCCTGCGTTTCTGAACATACTAGACTTCAGTTTAAAACTGTTTTGAGGCTGTATAATATGTTGCTGTTTTTACAGTGCTAATGTTTTTATAGTATTAAAATTCTGTATGATTTGTTTCACTTCAGAGGTCCCCAAACAAAAGAGTTATTGTTAATTCTATTAGATTATATAAGCTACTTGCATTTTGATTATATAAGAACATGGTCCCTCCCTTTTAAGAGAGGTATATTGTGCTACATAGAGTTTTTAAATGACATGATAGATTTGCTCTGAAGTATTCAGCAGAGAAACAAGGAATCGATTAAGGAAATGTGACAAAAATCCTGTTAATGTTGAATCTGTGTAATGACTATATTCTACTTTGTGTTGGAAATTTTTATAAGTTTTTAAAAAATGGTTATATTTTAAAGTCCCCAGGCAGACAGCTGAGATTTGAAATCCTCTTGAGAGCCCAAAGTTTTACTCCATAGTTATAGCAGAGTTTAAAATAGAAATACCACTGGGAAAGACAGTACGTATTAGCATTATTAACTAAGAAAAGCATGACCAATAGCAGTAATAATATTGAATAAGTATACTGTGTAAGAGGAGAAGTTGCATTTCTGCATAGGCCAAGAACTAGTAAGCTAAGGATTAAAAGCAAGAAAGTCTGTAGTTTTAAGGAATTGGAAAGGTTGAAGGAAAAAATTGAAAATCAAATCTTGCTCTATGATAAAAAGAGTCTGGATTGAATAGGGTCTTAAAATTATCTTTCAGAAAAGAAATAGCCAGGCGCGGTGGGCTCATGCCTGTAATCCCAGCACTTTGGGAGGCTGAAGTGGACAGATTACTTGAGCCCAGCCTGGGCAACATAGTGAAACTCCATTTCTACAAAAAATACAAAAATTAGCAGGGTGTGATGGCACACACCTGTAGTCCCAGCCACCCAGGAGGCTGAAATGAGAGGATCACTTGAGCCCTGGAGGCAGAAGTTGCAGTGAGCCAGGATGGCACCACTGTACTCCAGCCTGGGTGACAGAGTGAGACCCTGTTTCAAAATAATAATAAGAAGAACACAAGAAGGTTAAGTCTAGTCCCAAAGAAGAGAGAACACTGTCAAAGCTGGTTTCTGAAAACTGGTACCAAAATCTACATTTGTTTATTTAGGCTACTATAACAGAATACCACAGGCTGGGTGGCTTAAACAACAGATACTTACTTCTCACAGTTCTGGAGGCTAGAAGTCCATGAGAAGGTGCTGGCAAATGCAGTTTCTGGTGAGGGCTGTCTTCCCGACTTGTAGATGACCACCTCCTTACTATGTCCTCACATGGCCTTTCCTCAGTGCATGCATGTGGAGAGAGGGACAGAGTGCAAGCTCTCTGGTGTCTCTTCTTATAAGGACACCAATTGTATCAGATCAGAGCCCCACCCTTATGGCCTCATTTAACCTTAATTATTTCCTTAGAGGCCCCATCTCCAAATACAGCTATAGGCACATGGGAGTTAAGGCTTCATCATACAGATTTTAGGGGGACACAAACATTGAGTCCATAACACAAGCCCACAGAAAATCTTATCCTAGACCTCTTTCCCTGGCCCTTTATGGCTTGGGCTCCGTAGAGGACAAAGTGAATAAAACCAAATTTTTTATTGCTTCAAACAGTATGATTTCATCTTGTAAGATGTACTTTTTCTTTTCTAAGGCTGAATTTGTTTGATTTCTGGTGAACACCTATCTTCTCTATCCACCTTCATTCATTTATTCATCTGTTCAACACATACAGTTGGACACCTACTCGGATCAAAAGTCAGAGATCTTAAGAGCACAGCCTCTAAGCCAGATCATCTGAGTTCAGATTTCAGTTCTACCATTATTAGTTCAATGATATTGGACAAGTTACTTAACCTGTCTATGATCAAAAGTCAGAGATCTTAAAGAGCATAGTCTCTGAGCCAGATCATCTGGGTTCAGATTGCAGTTCTACCATTATTAGTTCAGTGACATTGGGCAAGTTACATAACCTGTCTATGCTGCAGTTTTCTCATGTGCAAAATGGGGATAATAATTATGCCTACCTCATAGCGTTATTCTGAGAAGTAAATGAGTTCATAATGTGAAGGCCTTAGACTAATAACTGGTGCATATGAGTACTCTATGATCACTGTTATTACTTCTTTTGATAAAGGAAATGAAAACACTCAGGACAAGTGTTGCCTTCAGGAAGGTCATATTCCAGTGAAGAGGATGAGTGTGCAAACAATGATAATGCCATGCAGCAAATGGTATGATAGATGTATGTGTGGAACTTAGGGGAGTAGTCATGGAAGTCTTTGTAGAAGAGGTGGCATTTGAGCAGTCTTGAATGTTTTAGGCAAATAATCAGGGAAGGAATACAGGAATAAAGAACAAATTACTGTTATAACAATGTGGATCAATATCAAAGATACTATATTGAATAAAAGAAGCAAAGCCAGGCACAAGAGAATACATCCTGTGTATGGAATCACAGAATGGGCAAAACTAAGCCATGGTGGTTCCCTCTGGGGAGAGGGGAGATATTAACTGGGAATGGCACGGGAAACATTTTTGGGTGAGCAAAATGTTCTGTATCTTGATCTGAGTGGTGCTCACATGGCTGTATATGTATGTAAAATTTTGTTGAACTATACACTTAAAATTTCTGCACTTTATTTAAGTTTTATATTTTAAAAATGCACAAAACTGATTCACCAAATATTTGAGGAGCGTCTCCAGCATCAAAGACAGACCCAAAAACTGTAAGTCCCTTAATGGCAGGAATCTTTGTTCCATCCACCTGGAATAATTGCTGGCACATGATGGGCCCTCGATGCATAGTGGTTAACTGAGTGAATTAAAACAAAAACCAAAGAGAATAAAGGACCTCAAAGAAAACAGATACATACAAAGCAAAATCCCAGAATGATGACTGTACTCCCAGAAAGAAGAGAAAATCATACATTTTTTGGAAAATCGGAATGCTATTAAATAATGTTCAGTAAATAAGAAAAAGTTTTTGAAAATTAAAAATATGAAAGTTGAAATAAAAATTCAGTGGGAGGGCTGGGAGATAAAATGAAATTTTCCCAAAAATAAAACAGAAAGATTAAGAAATGGCAAATTAGAAAAGTAAGAATAAAGAGAATAAGTTCATAAAGTTCAAAGTCTAATCGATACCCATTCCAGAGATAGCATGCAGAAAAAGCAGCAGAGTCAAAATTATCAAAGAGATAATGCAGTTACCATATGGCCCAGCAATTTTACTCCACGTTCTAAACCTAAGAGAATTGAAAACATGCTCACACAATAACTTACACACAAATGTTTGTAGCAGCAGGTTGAACTTTCATGAACTGATGAATGGATAAATAAAATGTGGACTATCCACTCAATAGAATATTATTTGGCAATAAGAAGAAATGAGGTACTGGTAAATGCCACAGTGTAGATGAACCTTAAAACATGCCAAGTGAAAGAAGCCTCTCACAAAAGACTGCTGAATTTTGTAGACTCCATGTAAATGAACTGTCCAGAACAGGCAAATCTACAGAAACAAAAAATAGATCTGTCACTGCCTAAGGCTGGAAAGATGGAGAGGGTGGAAGGAATAGGAAGTGACTGCTAATGGGTATGGGATTTTTTTTTTTTTTTTTTTGTGAAACAAGGTCTTGCTGTGTTGCCCAAGCTGGAGTACAGTGGTGCTATCTTGGCTTACTGCAACCTCTGCCCCCGCAACTCAAGCCATCCTCCCACCTTAGCCTCCCAAGTAGGTGGGACTATAGGCATGCACCATCATGCCCAGCTAATTTTTGTATTTTTTGTAGAGACGGAGTTTCGCTATGTGGCTGGTCTCAAACTCGTGAGCTCAAGCGATCCGCCCACCTCTGCCTCCCAAAGTGCTGGATTACAGGCGTGAGCCACTGCGCCTGGCCTGGGATGTCTTTTGAGGGTGATGAAAACCCTCTAAATTTGATTATGGTGATTCACGACTGCTTGTTGAATATACTGAAAACCATTGAACAATACAGTTTAAAAGGGTGAGTGAGATGGTAAAGTATATCTCAATTTAAAAAGAGAATAAAGAAATAGAAATAACACAAGAAACATTCCCAGACCTGAGGAATACCAAGAGGAATTGGAATGGCATCAGATTACTAAACAACAATCCTAAAATCTAGAAGCATCTGGAGAAATATTCTCAGCATAAATGATATACAACCTAGGCTTTTATACACAGTCAAACTAATAATCAAGTGCATGATTAGCTAAAAGATATCTCAGATATGCAAAGCGTCAAAAAAAATTACCTCCAAGGCATCCCGTTTGGGGGTTCTACCAGGGGCTGTGCTCTATTCCAAAGGGTAAACCAAAAAAGCAGCAGCCATGGGATCTGGGAAACTAAGGCTCCCAAAACACAGCACACTCGAGTCTACAGGCTACTAACTAATCAGCAGATTTGGAGACTAGGCAGACCAGGTTGGAATAAGACTATGTAGGCCGGGTGCGGTGGCTCACACCTGTAATCCCAGCACCTTGGGAGGCCGAGACAGGCAGATCACCTGAGGCTGGGAATTGGAGACCAGCCTGACCAACAACTAAAAATACAAAATTAGCTGGGCGTGGTGGCGCATGCCTGTAATCCCAGCTACTCAGGAGGCTGAGGCTGGAGAATCGCTTGAACCCAGGAGGCAGAGGTTGCAGTGAGCCAAGATCACGCCATCGCACTCCAGCCTGGGCAACAAGAACGAAACTTCATCTCAAAAAAAAAAAAAGGACTATGTAGGACTCCAAAAGAGATATTTTCAGAAAAAAATAAAAGTGACAACACGAGTGATAATGTTAACTATGCAGAAAATTGTATAAAGGAGATGTTTTGTAATATGATTAAGATGTTCAAAGAAACAAAAAATAAGGCAGTTATTCACTACAGTAGAGGCAGAAAGCTGTACAAAAAAAGAAATGTAATCATGGTTACAAATTAGTTCTCCAGTGAACAATATTTATATAGCCATAATAATAAAAACCCTGAATCTGAATTCAGTAAAAAAAAAAAAAAAAAATTGGGACAGTTACACTGGGAGGCTAAAGGATGGGAATTAGCAATTAGTACAGCACAGGCACTGAACAGTTAGATGGACATTGGTTAAAGCAGTAAGGTGGGGTGTGGAGGCCCTTATAGCTGCTGGGTCCTGGGGCAGGGTAGGGTGTCCCAGGACATGGAGCTGGAGCAGCCAGAGTGGCAGGGATAGTGAGGAGGCTTCTGTGCCAACCAGTACAATCCATATGTTTGTAACAGTGTGACTGTCTGAACACCAGCTTTGACATGGCAGTGGGGAGTGAAATCTTCACCCACCACAACTGGAAGTCAGTGGATGTCTAAAAAGCTGATTCAAGATCATACAATATGGATATAATTTAGTGCAGCAGAATAAAGAGCTGACGAAGTGGGAAGTATTAACTCTGTGGATGAACTTAGGTGGGGGAACTGGGCCAGGGACTGATAATTTTTGATAGAAGCCTCATAGATTTGATTTTTAAAATTAAATGCATATAGTAATTAAGGGAAAATAAATTTGGTTTAAGAGACAAATCATCCCCTAGAACCTTTCTCGGGGTTTCAGTTTTTCAGGGTTTCAGAAGCTTTCTCAGGGTTTCAAAACAGGCGTGTGCCACCATGCCCGGCTAGTTTATTTGTTTTAGAGATGGGGTCTCGCCATATTGCCCCGGCTGGTCTTGAATTCCTGGGCTCAAGCCATCCTCCTGCCTCAGCTTCCCAAAGTGCTGGGATTACAGGAATGAGCCACTGCACCTGGCCTATCACAGTATATTTCAGATAAGACTTACTATTCTCTGTTTTTGGCTGATAATTCTAGTTTTGGTTTCTTCAGGTTTTTTTTTTTTTCTCCCCTCTGACCATTTGTTTTGCAAATAGATTATATTATGAAAGTCTCTGAAGAAAAAAATATCTCTCTAGAGAACCACTGAAGGGGGTTCTTGGGGATTTTATATGAAAGGATTTGAGAAAATTAATGTTATATTCATTTGAAGCTTCAGGGGTAAAGAATCCCTTGTAATTCGTTGCTGTGTCTCTACATTGCTCATACTTTGCCCATGGGCTGTAAACTAATATTCGTTGAATGAATGAGTTCATATTGCAAATTTCTAACTTGTCGGTTTCCCTGGATCACAATCTCACACATTAATGGCTTGTGGCATTTATATTCATTATTAATTGAACTTAGAAGGTGAGTGTGGGGAGGGGAGAGGTAAAAAACTGAGGACAGATCACTGGGAAACTGACCTGAATTAGGACTCCAGAGTCTCCTGTCTACTAGAACTACGTCTACTAGAACTAAGTCTAATTCCCATATCCCTGCAGGACATAAGAGCAGAGGATGGCATTGACATCCCTCAGTGACATCACTGTGCTAGCAGGTATAGTTGCCTTCTGATCACCTTTTCCTTTGGTCACATCCCCTGACTTCTGGGTGGCCTGGGATAGCTAGAGAAGAAAATTCAACTTCTCCCTGCAGGTCTTCTGCTCCAGCTGACTCCTGTGCCTGTGTAAAAGATTGGGCATTTCTATCATCACCTTGACTAGCCTTACTCAGAGAATGGCTCCAGTGCCTTTGGGCTCATACCTAGTTGCAGATTTTAAGACCTCCCTTGGTGCCCATTCATGTAGCTCTGTGGCCCACATCTTCTACAATGATGTCATTGGAGTTCTTTTGTCCATTTCTGCCCCTGATGCCACCTTGATGGGAATGCCACCCTCCACACAACTCTTCACCAGTCCATAAATACCTGAGACTTGGCGCATTTCTTTTTTTTTTTTTTTTTTTTTTTTTTTTGAGACTGTCACCCAGGCTGGAGTGTAGTGGAGCGATCTCAACTCACTGCAACCTCCACCTCCCAGGTTCAAGAGGTTCTCATGCCTTAGCCTCCCGAGTAGCTGGGATTACAGGCGCGTGCTACCATGCTGGGCTAATATTTGCATTTTTATAGAGATGAGGTTTTGCCATGTTGGTCAGGCTGGTCTCGAACTCCTGACCTCAGGTGATCCACTCGCCCTGGCCTCCCAAAGTGCTGTGATTACAGGAGTGAGCCGCCACGCCCGGCCCATTTCATTCTTAAAAAAAAAAATCCTTCCGGAGGTTTAGTTCCTCCACAAGGCAGCTTCTGGTTACCTGCCCCCTCAGGGTCCTTGCTGCCTGGGTCACCCCAGCAACCCCTTCGTCCACACATCACTGCCCTTTGCAGCACCAGCTGATTACATTGCTTTTTCCATGTTCTAGCTGTTCTTTTGAGCCGTTTTATAGCCGAGCATCTCCACCAGAAGAGCGGATAGGAAAAAGGAAAAGAGAGGAGGATTTGACCTTGGTATCTTGCTTCATTTCCTTCTCTGACAAAAATTTGGTGAAAAGGTTAAAATAAGTGTTCGAATTCTCTCTGACTTGTCATATTCTGTCTATGCCCTGTGTGCCTGCCTCTGATCCTGAGGAAGTGTAGAAATGAGGGGATGACACTGGCAGAATAATAAAAATGGGCAAAGTTGTAGGGCACCCCTGCTCCAGGTCCCATACACCCCAGCTCCAGAGCCTCAGGATCTTTCCCAGCCATGTGCCAGACAATATTGTAAAATGATTTTTCGTAGCCACACCTTTTATTACACACATACTCGATGAATCTAAATACTGTGCTAAGAGCTGTGTGGATGTACACCTGTAAACCAAGGCACAGACCCTGCCCACAAGCAATTTGCCGTCAGTTAGGGGAGCCATCAGTAGCATCTAGGGATCCATTAGAGGGAAAAGAGGGAGCTGAGGGAGAGGCTAGGAGCCCAAGCAAACCTGCACTTCTGCTCCTAGAGGGAACCTGAGAGTGAAACTCATGGGTTTGGAAACTTCTGTGGAATTACCTGCTTGCAAGAAATGATTTTGTCTGGTTTTAGAAACTACGATGGAACACTAATATATTCCTGTAATTGACTGGCAAGTTTTAACACTTACTGCAATTTATTTTTCTTGTAAGCCCAACCCAAGTATTCTTCCTTTAAAAAAAATTTCAGATTGACAAATGACTGCTTCTTTAGAAATCCTCCTTACTAAAATTACTCCTCATTTCTTTTTCTTTCATATTCAAAGGGAACAAACGTTCAAACACACAAATAAACACTGCTCTTTGCCAGAGTGGTGGACTCTGGCCTCCCCACCCCCAGCACTCCCAGTCTTGCCCTCCTGCAAACACTAGACTTAATTTTCTCTGCGCTGAGGGCCCTCCTCGAGTCAGAGTGAGAGGAAAAACAGAAGGGAGAAGCTGCGAGATGTGGCAACAAAGGGGACGGTGATCAGGTTTATCCCTGATGTTGTCTGTGAAGGTGTTCCATTCTCCAGAGATCTCACCAAATGGTATAAGTGATGTGCAGATAAGCCTGTGGTTCCCTTCACTCATCAGATCAGAGCCTCAGAATTCTCAGAAACCATTTTTTTCCTAACATAAAACTCCTTTTCTCATTTCTATCCCTCTGTAAATCTGATTTGAAAAAATTGTTTGAACAAACCAACAATGTCAGATTTGTTCCAGCTATATGAGCTCACAATTCATCTACTCTTGGTAGTTCAAGATAAAAGATTACCCAAAGAAAAGGAAGAGATTGAGTAAAGCCACAACTGTAATAGTGTCCCAGATTGGGTAAAAGGCCATTAATAAATAGCGTGAATTGTAGAACTGTTTAAAGCAGCATATTTTTAAAACAGGCATATAAAGAATCCACTTTATGCCTGGAATTGTACAAAAATACTTTAAATAAATGTTTACATATATAATGTTATCAACTTATTTGCTGAAGGTAATATCAATATAATGCTAGTAGTTACCATGTATTGAGTGCTTACTACATGCCATGATCATGCTAAAAGCTTCACATGCACCATCTCTTTTAATCCTCAAGACAATCCATGAATTAAGGGCTATTACCACGCCCATTTCATGAGAAAGAGGTGGAGATGAGAAGGGAAGTGCCTGGCCACCTTCCCAGCGGTCTATAGACCATGTAGAGCAGAGCGAGGCCTTCTGACCACAAACTCTGCTTCCACCTTCTCCCCGTGGTTCACAGCAAAGGCCTTGTCCAGAGTCTCAGACGCTCTCACCGCTACACCACAGCGACCTCGTTGGTTCTTCTCATTTTTTTTCAATGACACATAGCAACAGAGAGTATCAACAAACATTTTTAAATTTCCCAGCAGTTAACGAATAGTGAATATTACTATGTAATACTAGTGTCTAAGAAAGTGCTCAAAGTTGTTTAAAGCAATTTATTATCTTAATGAGGTTAAATATGAACTTTTGCTGTTAATTTCTTGGGAAATATAAATCATCATAGCTAGTCATTCTTTCATCGTGGGAAGCTAACAGTCCTGATTGTTCAGGATTATAATTATAGTAAATTCTGAATTTGTGACGTGTGAATTTTAGAAGGTTACAAAACAACTTCCAGACAACTGAGTCATAAAGTTTTTGAGAGAAGTATGTGGCACACGTCTAATTCATTGTCCTTTCTCTCCAGTGGTATAGTTATGATATTAACCTAAATTGCAAAAGGAATCGTTTTAGTTGACTGCTGCTTGAAATTGTGTCACTTTTCCAAATTTAGGTAATGTCTGTTACAAGGAGTATATTTTGGAAACATTAACTTGACTGATACTTATTTCCCTGGTTAAGTGACCTTCCTGCCATGTGCTGAGTGCCAGGACTTACTGCCCCTCAGTAATTTGGAAGGGGATCCTGGGCCCTGCCTGGAACAAAGGGTTGTGAAACAGCTCTGAGTCTCAAGGCAAGTCTTGAAAGCCATATATAGTTTTCAGAAAAAGAGATCTTCTAAATTCCATTCACCCCCATTTAACACATTAGGAGCCAAGCCTGGTGGACTAGCTCTAGGGGCAGTTTAGGAGAGAAGGGGATCGGGGAACCTTCATCCCTTCTGCCTCTGGTGAACTGGCAAGATGAAGAGGATGAAGCTGGGTGACCCAGAGCCCGCCCTCCCTCTCTCGGCAGTCATCTCCAAGGCCGGAGTAGACTGGACTGGAGGGCCTCTGAGAGGACACAGCCAGGAAGCACACTCTCCCTGTGCTCTTCACCCACCATGAAGAGACAGGACGGGAAAGTCCGTGCTGTGCTGGTGTCCATCAGAGGGAGGGACACCATCCAGCCCCTGGGACCGGGCTCGGCTCTGTTGTTGCACAGAAGTCATTTGGAGATCCCCACGTGCCACATGGAGGATTGTGGGAGGACCCCACCGAGGTGGCTGGCAGCCTCTCATGGACACCATGGAGAGTGACCCAATCACTCTGCATTTGAGGACTGCAGAGTGGCTCAGCGGTCTGGACATTGAAGAGGAGCCAACCTCAGGGGTAACACAGTGCCGCTGGGAGCTGAGATGAGCCAGGTGGTCGGTGGGGGACACAAGCCTAGAACAAATTCAATAAACCAGCCACAGACGTTATCATCAGATGTGCCCAGAGACAAGGTGGACAGGGGCATTTGCTGTGGAGACCAGAGGGCCAGAGAGAGTACAGGGACCTGGATAGATGGCTCCAGCACCTCTTCTTCTCCCTACACCCATATGCCATCTTGATAAACAGCAGGGAAATCTGAAAAATACCAAGTCTTCCCATAGGGACAGTGTTACCTCCCAAAAACTGTTTGAATAATTGGCTTGAACTGGATTTTCTGAACTGAACTAATGCTATTGTTTTGTGGGTTTTTTTCTTCCTACTGAGTAGAGTAGTTGTTTATGGGGGACATCTGATCCTTTCATTTTCTTCCAGAGAGCTAACCACCTGTTCTGACACCATTTATTGAATAGTACCTCTTTTCCCCCACTGATGTGAGAGGCTGCATTTTTCATCTAATAAAATCGAATATATATTTAGATCTATTCCTAGTCTGTTCTTTTCATATGCTCATACC